TGGACACTTAGTGCAGGGCCAGGGCCCCCAGCCAGTGGAGTGCTCATGAGTGTTCAGGAATGAGCCAGTGCAACCCCTGCCTGCAGAGGAGGGGCTGGGCATGGATACTGAGATGCTAACCATCACTGCCCCTAAGGGGACTTCATCTATCCCTAGCAAGGTCACAGTGACTGCAGTTGCCTCCACTGATACTAATTCAGAGCTCTTGCCCCCCGCCCCCCGCCCTTTTCCCATATTAATGTTACCCCTTAGCATCTTTTCTTTTCTTTCTTTTTTTTTTTTTTTTGAGACGGAGTTTCGCTCTTGTGGTCCAGGCTGGAGTGCAGTGGTGCCATCTCGGCTCACTGCAACCTCCGCCTCCCTAGTTCAAGCGATTCTGCTGCCTCAGCCTCCCGAGTAGTTGGGATTACAGGCGCCCACCACCACGCCCCGCTAATTTTTGTATTTTTAGTAGAGACAGCGTTTCGCCATGTTGGCCAGGCTGGTCTTGAACTCCTGACCGCAGATGATCTTGCCCACCTGGGCCTCCCAAAGTGCTGGGATTACAGGCGTAAGCCACCGCGCCCAGCCCCTTAGCACCTTTTAAAAATAAAAAGGGCAGCGTTTTACAGCAATCTGTCCCATTGTTGCAGAAACATCCAACTGATTGCACTTTTTCTTCTTCTCTCGTCAACTCGTAACTCCTATCTCAAGTTCACCCACAGGTCTAGTGACTCCGGCTGGCTGCTGCGGGGCGAGGAGACTCGCAGAATGCCTGACTAGAGGCCACTCGCGCGCTCTGGACGGTGGCCGTATCTCCAGGGTCTGAGCCCCGGAGCCGCAGTCCTGCCGCAGAGCGCCTGGAGCCGCGAGCAGCTAGCAGCCCGGCGAAGCGCACAGCCTCGGCGATAGTCAGCTCCGCGGCCTCTGCTCCCGCCCCTCCCGGCCGCTCCGGGAAGGGGCGGAGACGAGGAGGAGCTGGGACGGCCGCCGCGCTCCCGGGCGCACCAAGCCCTTTAAAAGCCGCGGGCCTTGACAGTTCTGCAGGCAGCCGCCGCGGTCCCGGACCTCTAGTCCCGCACTCCCAGCTGGCGAGCCGGCTCCGGGTGCGGCGAGGCCCAGCCCTCTCGGATTGCGCGCCGGACCCCGGGACGCGCTCCATGCGGCCGCTCAGCATGTCCGGGCACTTTCTGCTCGCACCCATCCCCGAGTCCTCCTCGGACTACCTACTGCCCAAGGACATCAAACTGGCGGTGCTGGGCGCCGGCCGCGTGGGCAAGAGCGGTGAGTGCGGCGGGGACCCCCGGGCGGCTTCGTCCTTCGGTTGATTTTCCTATTTCCTTTTCAGCAATGATCGTGCGCTTCCTGACCAAGAGATTCATTGGAGACTATGAACCGAATACAGGTGAGAATACTTTCACGCTCCCTGCTTTTATGAATTAAAAAGCAAACTCTACTTCATTCTCCAGGCAAGCTGTATTCACGGCTGGTCTATGTCGAGGGGGACCAGCTCTCCCTGCAGATCCAGGATACTCCCGGGGGCGTCCAGGTAAGAACCGCCAGGGGCAAACAGCTCACCCCCTTGACTGGATCTCATTTTGATGTTTTCTCAGATCCAAGACAGCCTCCCCCAGGTCGTCGATTCCCTGTCCAAATGCGTGCAGTGGGCCGAGGGTTTTCTGCTGGTCTATTCCATCACAGACTATGACAGCTACTTGTCCATCCGACCCCTTTATCAGCACATCCGGAAGGTCCACCCTGACTCTAAAGCCCCTGTCATCATCGTGGGCAACAAGGGGGACCTTTTGCATGCCCGGCAGGTGCAGACACAGGACGGTATTCAGCTAGCCAATGAGCTGGGCAGCCTGTTCCTTGAAATTTCCACTAGCGAAAACTACGAAGATGTCTGTGATGTGTTTCAGCATCTCTGCAAAGAAGTGAGCAAGATGCACGGCCTCAGTGGGGAAAGAAGAAGAGCCTCCATCATCCCTCGGCCCCGCTCTCCCAACATGCAGGACCTGAAGAGACGCTTCAAGCAGGCTCTGTCTCCCAAAGTCAAAGCCCCCTCTGCACTGGGGTGAACTATCTCAGACAGATGCCTCTCCTTTTTAATACGCATTTGTGCAGCTAAAAGACTGGGCTTCTCGCTTTTTAATCACACATTCAGAGTTTATTTTTATAAAAAAATTGATTTTCAAGTACATGTGTATTTCTGAAAATTCAAACAGTGATTGCCTAGAAGCTGGATAAAATTTTGTTTTGTTTTATTAAAAGAACTTTTTTTTTTTTTTTTTTTTTTTTTTTTTTACTGTAACTGCTGGCCACTTTTCCATTAAAGGCAAAATGGCAACATTGCTCATTGTTTTCTCAATGTCTTTTTATAGAAATTGTACTTGCACCAGCGCCCAGTGCTGCTCCATGCTTGCCCTCAGTCTGAACTCTGATTGGTGTCTCGCAGTGGGGAGGAGTTCATGTAGAGGGAGTCTGTTGTGGGAGAAAGGAAAGTATGTGGAGGAGGAGAGGGATTTTAATAACGGCAGGAGGTCTTTAAATGGGACACTGCCACCAGTCATGAAATTGACACTGTGTGATTTTCAAGGGAAGGGGTACAATGCTAAAACGTTACAAGCCATGAGTAACATTTATTGGTGCAAATGCAAGTTTATACTCTACCCATATTAAAAAACAACCCCTTTTCTAGTATTCCTTATGTCAGTAAGTGGACCCTACCACCCAAAAGTTGCCTCAAAATTCTCCTTCCCTTCCAATAGGGCACCAGATATGTCCATCCTCACTCCTGTTTTTCTCTAAAGCCTCACTGTCCCTTAATCTAGACCTCCCTTTGACTGGCAGGCAAGAATCTAGGCAAGACTCATGTTTCTTGCCTTCTAGAATGACATCTCCTAATTGTCTCTTCACATCAGAACAATGCTACTAAAACTAACCCTAATCATTTTATTTCTATAAAAAACCCAGCTGGTTTCCCCTTAGCTACTGGTTAAGATAGACATGAGACATGGCATCAAGATTCTTTACCACCTCTCCAGGCTTATCAACCCCTCCTTCCAAAACACACACCAGCAGTCAGTCCATTCCAACAGATTGTCTTTCTCAGCTGCTCCAGGCTCTTTCATGTCTTCCTGCCTTGGCACAAACTATCCCTTTGCCTCAAATATTTTTTCTGATTCTACACATAATGGCTTGCTAACTCATCTTTAAAAACCCAAGTCACATGCTATATTCAGCTCTGAAATGCCTTCTCTGGTCTTCCTCTATTCCTGGAGCATTTGTGTTATAACCCAACCCTGTCAGGTAGCTATTTGTTACTCCATTAGAAGGAGTCCCCCTCGAGGGCAGTAGCTGCATTTTATGATCCTGTCTTCCAATCTTCTAGTTCAGTGCTTCCCCATAGAGTGGTAAGTTTTAAGTAAACATATAATGAATAAATGAATGAATGCACCACTTATGGTGCCAAGGGTCAATGATGGGAGATTACCATGAAACAAATTGTTACTTCTGCAGGGCAAGGACAGGTGTTCTGAGTAATTAAAGATAGCTGTGGTGGAAAGGGACTGACATATGCAGCTTCTGGCAATCACAGACCATTACCCTTCCAAAAGGACAGCTCTGTCCAGACCTGTGATGTCAGCACCACTTTTCCCTGTAGTTGAAGGGAGTCTACCTATACAAAATGGCATGAAGGGTTAAGAAAATTAGATGATGCATGTCTAAAAGAGTGTCCAAATAAAATATTAATTTGGATTCCATCTTTTAAAAAATGCCTCACATTCTCCTTGTTTGCGTGCTCTCA